AGAGGGGTGAGCACTTAAGGGCTGAAACTAACAGAACTAGAAACTAACAGGATGGTATCGCAGGCAGGTGTAAGCTACCCCGCCCCTCTACGCCTTCCGTCGAGGGGAACCGCCAAATGCGCTTTCTCAGCCTCCGGGCAGGGCAATTTCTTGCTCTCTACAGGCACTTACTCCCATCCCTTGTAGATAGGGAGTGATGACCTCGCTTTTTCGTTATGGAGTGAGGGCCGGACACGCTTGGACCTCACCTCTCCGCGCCACGCTGCGGCGGCACCGCGGGAGGCCGACTCGCGCCCACGCACACCCCACGCTCGCCTTCTCTAAGATGGCGGCAGAGGCAGCTCGCTCACGCCCCGCCGCCCGCGCTCCTCCACAAGTCGTGCCCTCAGGAGGCGGGAGCGGGTGAGAGCGCGGAAAGCAGGAGGGCGAGAGTGACGCGGACCCTCCAGTCTAGCGCAGGCCGCGGAGCCCTGAAGCGTCCAGGAAAAGGAAAAGCCAGGAGGCTGACGCTACCAGGAACACCGCCGGCGCCTCAGAAACTAAAAAGCGGCGGCACATCCGGGCCCCTCTGCCCGCCCCGCCCCGGAAGTAACGTATCGGGCAGGGCGGGGGCCGCTCTTCAAAGTGGATTCTTCCCTCGCCATAGCTCGTTTCTTCACAAAGTGCCTGGAATCACCCTCGCCACCCCCTCCCCCGGGTTAGCCGTTACTCTCTCGTGGCTCCGGGACGTCTCTGTACAAAGCTGGCTGCTGGGACAGGCAGCCCTCGTTTCACAGATAGTACCCCTCGCACCACGACTCCTGGGCCTCGCCAGCGCGTGTAGTAACGTCCCTCCGAGAGGACTCTTGGTGACCTCAGCCCCAGCCAAGCATAGGCGCACCTCTTCGGAGTCCTGCGGTGGAATCCCGGCCTCGTGCCCCGTCACCCCGCCGCCCCGCCACCCCACCCGGGTTTGGGGGCCGTCAGTCACAGCGCTGCGCCCTCCCCTTCCGGCGGCTTGGCCGGGCCCGCCTCCTCCCCTCTTCCCTCCCCCACCCCTCCCCGTGCGAGTGTCTCCCTCTCCCTCTCGCTCTCTCTCTCTCTCCCTCTCTCTCTCTCTTTTGTGAGTTATAGCAACCGTTGCCTTGTGAATCAAGCGCCATAGTCACCGTAGTCCTGGCGACTGTTACCCATCAACAACAACTACTCCTCTCCTCCTCCTCCTCCTCTTCCTCCTCCTCCTCCCCACCACCACCATCTCCATCACCCACCAACAACACCACAATAATCCACAGCCAAGGTGAATATTCTTCGGTCTCTACATGTGTGTGGGAGCGTGTGGCTGCGTGTGAACGCGTGTGTCCGTGCGTGTGTGTGTTCGTGTGTGCGAGCCGAGTGTGGCTGTGCTGGGGTCTCACTCCTGACACGGGGGCTGCCGCTGCGGCGCCGCCGCCGAGGGGCTCTGTTCCCCGGGCTTGTTTACAATGGACCCTGCGCGCCGCGGCTGGGTCGGGGGTGTGGGCGCCGCGCCGCCCGCCGGCCCCGGCCCTGCGCCGGCCGCACTTCAGGGATGGAGCGGGAGCTTGGGGGGCTGCGAGCCGAGCGGGAGAGGGAGCCACAGTTTTCCGATGCGGATGCTGGATCTTTCCCTTAGGTCTGGTCTGAGGAGGAGGGTCAGGTGAAGAGATAAGAATTTGTTCTTTCTTTAATTTTCTTCTTTTCCAACGCTGCTGTTTCCTGCTTCTTTCAAAGCCGAAATAGACAACAGTGTGCAAGGGGGGGACCCAAGAGGTGGTGTTTTGTTGTTGTTGTTGTTCACTTGTGGGGCCTTGTTATGGGTTTTGTTATTTTTAATCCTCATACGTTGGTGAACTTTTCCCACCGCCCATTCCCTTCATTTTTGCCCCTCTTTGCCTGGTGCTGAATGGGCTGCTCTTCTTTCACCATCATCAGCTTCATGGTTTTCTTTTTTCTTTTTAAAACTGTATTTTCTTTGTGCGGCAAACAGTCTTAACATCCATTCAGCACTCTTCCCTCCCCCTCTTTCTCCCCCCCCCCACACACCCCTTGCACACATATTGAAACCTGGGGCCTGTTCGTTGGGCCCTCTTTGCTGTACTGGGAAAGATGTTTTTCTTTTTTAAAGTCTGTCTCCTCTCTCTTCTTTGGTGTGTGTGTGTGTGTGTGTGTGTGTGTGTGTGTGTGTGTGTGTGTGTGTGCTTGTGATTTAAACCGGATGCAGGGCATCTGTGATACTTGGGTTAGTAGTTATTGACAGTGCTTTATCCTTCATGTGGAGGTGGGAGGGGGAGTAGTGAGGTTCCGTTTCACTTTGATGATCCTCCTTCCCCGCAGTAGAGTGTTAACAATTTTCATTGTGATTATGAGACTTTGTGATGAACAGGGAAGGGACACAAGGAAGCTTTGTGAGAACTCAGTTCACAGTGTTATTTGTGACAGTTATGGTACTTTAAGAGTTTTTTTTTTTTTAATCTCCTCATTTTCCTTTGAGAGTTGAAATTCAAGTCAAGTTCATAAAGAATGTATGAAGGTTCTCAACTTGAAACGTGTGTATATTTCACTTTCTTTCTGGTTAAGATCTAGGCATGTGTGTACTTAACATATTCTTTTTATTTACTTTTTGATTTTCTTTGGACAGTGACTTGAACCTGCTCAGGAGAGAGAACTTTTTCCTTTTTAAGTATTTCTTTTAAAAATTATTTTTCTCTGTAGATTTGAATACTTATTAGTCCTTATATAGTAGGTTCTTGGTTAACGTTAACCCAGTTTTACAGATCCCCTAAATTTGTTCATTTTTTTCAGCTTAACTTTTAGTTAATAGATTTATCAGTAGAGTTTTGATAATGAATGTGTGCTAAAACAAATATAATGTACTATTGTAGTTGCACATATTGAAGTTTTAAATTTACAGTTTTAAAATGCTTATTCAAATAGTCTTCTTTCTAACAGCAAACATATATTGATTTAACTGACACAGCAGCTTGTGAATAATGTGACAGTACTAATTATTCTTGAGATTGTCAACGAGCAGGGTGGGTAATTATAATGCTATTAAGGCTAATATTTTGTAAAATAAGAGTTGGGATTTTAAAAAAACTTTTTCAATTCATTTCCTTGTGATTGCTATTTTAAATGAAGACGATATTTTGTTCTGAAAGAAGTCTTTCTCAGAGCACTCAGATTTGTTTATAATTATTCCTCCTCTCCCCAAACTGGGTTCCATGCAAATCTCTAATACTAACTTGTATTTTTTTTTCTGTTCAGATGAGTGTCAAATGCCTGAACACTTTTGGATGGTGAAGCTCCTGGGTCCTATAAACTCTCTCTGAAGTTAATAGGAGTTTTGCTGTCTTGGGACAGTTTCAGACCTTATGCCATTTACATAATAGGTTTTCAGTTAAGTAAATTATATACTATAATGTTATGGTTGAACTAATTGTTCTTGCTTTTAATATTTTAGGCCACTTGGTCATTCTGGCATTTTATGGTAGAGAATACGTTGAGTTTGGCTCTGGAAGGAATATGAGGTAATTTGAACACATGTTCTTTATAAATAATGAACTGTGTGTACATAATACAGAGTATTTTCAGATGTCATATATGGAGTCTCATGTCTGAATTTTTTCAATAGTAATTTTCTTTTTTCATATTTTGATGTTTTTCCTTTCTTGATGGTTGGCAATAGTTAATATGGTGAAGAACTTTATTTTCTATCACTACTATATATGTTTTCAAGAAAACAGTATTATTTACATAGTTATGTGTTTTCAGTTTATATTTTTAAATGCTTCAGTTAACCTAGCTTTCGGTGGTGCTGTAAAAACCAGAAGAGAATTCCTTCCTTTCCACCTACCAACTTCCCATCCCAACCAATCCTGCCCCAGGTAGGATTAAGGTCATGCTGCATTTAAAAGTCATAACTGCCACACAGAGTTTTATAGAGGAACAATAAAGAAAGAGCACTGGAACTCCAATAATGTAAAATTTTCAGGCACTACTCAGAGTGCTTTGAGAGCACAAATATGAGACTCATAGGTTAGTCTTTTCCTGTCCTTTGATACCCATATGTGACCCTGTGTGATGTATGGGTTTGTCATTCTAAAATGGCAGTCAAATAAGTGTATATGCCACATATATTTTCATAGTGGTTTCATAGACTAAACATTAAGCCTATATCAAAGGAAGTTTCAATTAAAGGTAGAAAAATAATAGTTGACTTTATGAAATTAAGCCAATGATACAGTAGCAGGCTTATCAGTAGATATTAAGTATTTGGTAGAGTAATTGGTTAATATACTGCTGATGTCATAATTCCCCTACTCTACTACTCAATAATAGTTTTGTTATGTAGGAAGATGCAGCAGCTTGTTTGTGTGAACTTCTGCTTCCACTACAAACAGTACTTTAAAGACAGGCCTTCCACTGCCATTCAGAAAGGTGAAAAAAGCAGGAGTCAGGGTGGGGTGGATTTAAACTTTAATTTCATTTTAATCTATTTCAGAGACCATCATGCAGACATCAGAGACTGGGTCGGACACAGGCTCGACAGTGACCTTACAAACATCTGTGGCTAGTCAAGCAGCAGTGCCTACGCAGGTGGTACAGCAAGTACCAGTACAACAACAGGTAAGGAGCTGCTGCTCTTAGAAAAGATGCTGCTCTTACCAAGGTCCTAATACTTGTTTTTCAGGTACAGCAGGTACAGACTGTGCAGCAGGTACAACATGTCTATCCCGCTCAGGTGCAGTATGTGGAAGGAAGCGATACTGTCTATACCAATGGAGCAATGTAAGTTTATATGTGGAAGTCTTTTTAATTCCTAGTAAATTTCTTTTTTCTTCTTCTTCTAAAGCCGAACAACAACGTATCCTTACACAGAGACACAGATGTACAGCCAAAATACTGGAGGGAATTACTTTGATACTCAAGGGAGTTCCGCCCAGGTGACTACCGTGGTCTCATCCCACAGTATGGTGGGCACTGGTGGGATTCAGATGGGCGTCACAGGAGGACAACTCATCAGCAGCTCTGGAGGAACCTATCTGATCGGCAACTCAATGGAGAATTCTGGTCACTCAGTGACACACACAACTCGGGCCTCCCCAGCGACAGTAAGTATTTGAATTTTTAGTAGTTTAGTTTATGAGCCCTTTTTTTAATGACATCTATTATCAGATTGAAATGGCGATTGAGACGCTGCAAAAGTCTGACGGTCTGTCCACTCACAGAAGCTCTCTTCTCAACAGCCATGTAAGTTGCCTCTTCTTCATGTACACTAATCTTTGTCTGTGTTTATTGTGTCTTATTTCCCTAGCTCCAGTGGCTGTTGGACAATTATGAGACAGCAGAAGGAGTGAGCCTTCCCAGAAGCACTCTGTACAACCACTACCTTCGACACTGTCAGGAACACAAACTGGACCCAGTCAATGCTGCCTCTTTTGGAAAATTAATAAGATCAATTTTTATGGGGCTACGAACCAGGAGATTGGGCACTAGGTTAGTATTGAAAAATAAGATCATAAACTAATTTGTTTCTAATGTTTCTTGTTCATTAATGAAGAGGAAACTCCAAATACCACTACTATGGGATTCGTGTCAAGCCAGATTCCCCTCTTAATCGTCTGCAAGAAGACATGCAGTATATGGCTATGAGACAACAACCCATGCAACAGAAACAAAGGTAGACTCTGAAGTTATCATTGATGTGTCCAATTTATTTGTTTTTTTCCATCTAATATTTTTAGGTACAAGCCTATGCAGAAAGTGGATGGGGTTGCAGATGGTTTCACAGGAAGTGGTCAACAGACAGGCACATCTGTTGAGCAAACTGTAATTGCCCAAAGCCAACATCATCAACAGTTTTTAGGTATGTTAAGGTGTAATGCATATTAGTTGCTAAGCTTTTTTCTGTTCTGTTGTCACGGTAACAGATGCATCTCGAGCACTTCCAGAGTTTGGAGAAGTTGAAATCTCTTCTCTGCCAGATGGTACTACCTTTGAGGATATCAAGTCACTGCAGAGTCTTTATAGAGAGCACTGTGAGGTAAGTCTTTTCAAATGTAGTATGAACACATGTAAGGTAATACTGGTACCATTTTGTTTTTTAGGCAATATTGGACGTTGTTGTGAATCTTCAATTTAGCCTGATAGAAAAATTGTGGCAAACATTCTGGCGCTATTCTCCCTCTACTCCAACTGATGGCACTACCATTACCGAATCGAGGTCAGAATCAACATCTTTTCCAATTCATTTTCATCTATTCATTTGCTACATTTATTCACACCAGCAATCTGAGTGAAATAGAAAGTCGACTTCCGAAAGCAAAGCTGATAACTCTGTGCAAACATGAGTCTATCCTGAAATGGATGTGTAACTGTGACCATGGGATGTACCAGGCTTTGGTGGAGATTCTCATCCCCGACGTCCTTAGACCTATTCCTAGTAAGTTAAATGCAGACGAGTACGGATGCTTTTTTTTATCCTGCTTTTATTCTTTAATGTTTAGGTGCCTTGACCCAAGCCATTCGAAATTTTGCAAAAAGCCTTGAAGGTTGGCTTTCCAATGCCATGAACAATATTCCACAGAGAATGATACAAACCAAGGTATACTTTATGTCCTTGCTTTTTCTTTTGTGCAGAATCCCAACTTAATTGGATTGCGTTACAGGTTGCCGCTGTAAGTGCCTTTGCCCAGACTCTGCGAAGATACACGTCGCTTAATCACCTGGCCCAGGCAGCTCGTGCAGTGCTTCAGAACACTTCCCAAATCAACCAGATGCTTAGTGACCTCAACCGTGTCGACTTTGCCAATGTCCAGGTATTCTATTTCCTTGCAAAGCATGTCTCTTACTTTTCCTTTTCTTTCTGTGTTACTGTCTCAGGAGCAGGCTTCCTGGGTGTGCCAGTGTGATGACAACATGGTTCAGAGACTAGAAACAGACTTCAAGATGACTCTTCAGCAGCAGAGCACCCTGGAGCAGTGGGCTGCGTGGCTTGACAATGTGATGATGCAAGCACTGAAACCCTATGAAGGAAGACCCAGTTTTCCTAAAGCCGCCAGGCAGTTTCTGCTAAAATGGTCTTTCTACAGGTATCATCTAGGTTTTTCCTAGGCTTTCTTCTTAGCTGCATATTTGTCTTTTCTCTTGGAACAGCTCAATGGTTATTCGGGACTTAACCTTACGCAGTGCTGCTAGCTTTGGCTCCTTCCACCTGATCCGTCTACTCTACGACGAATATATGTTTTACTTAGTAGAACATCGTGTTGCTCAGGCAACAGGAGAGACTCCTATAGCAGTCATGGGCGAGGTAAGAGAGGCTGAAAGAGCTGTGACCCACTGTGCAAAATAAGATCAGTTTTATTACTTTATAGACAAACCTTGTAGATGAAAAAAATACTCCTATCATGGAACTCTTTATAAGCAAACTTCTGAATGTAAGTAGAATTTCTGCCTCATCCTTTCTAAGTAACTATTGCACAAATGACTATTGTTTTGCAGTTTGGTGATTTAAATGCCGTGTCTCCTGGAAATCTGGATAAAGGTAAGAATCGAAAATAATGTACATTTTAAGAAGATGATAGTCTTGGTATTATTTGTTTGTGCAGATGAAGGCAGTGAAGTAGAAAGTGAAATGGATGAAGAACTGGATGACTCTTCAGAGCCTCAAGCCAAAAGAGAGAAAACAGAGCTGAGCCAGGCATTTCCAGTGGGCTGCATGCAGCCTGTTCTCGAGACTGGCGTGCAACCAAGCCTCCTGAATCCAATTCACAGCGAGCACATTGTCACAAGTACTCAGACTATCAGACAGTGCAGCGCTACAGGAAATACCTACACTGCAGTCTAAAGAATATTAAAGCGTATTTTTCCAGCTTACATTAACCCTGTTGATATTGGGCTTAAGTTGAAAATTTAATAAGCCTGAAGGTCGACTGTTGTCAAATTCTATCTGTGCTGAACATTAACTTTTTGGAGTTGTGAAATGGAATGGGTGTATGTATTTTGCCAGATCTTTTTTTTTAACGTAAACAAATTATTTGCTTCTTAATAATGAATTTTTTCCCTTAGTTTCAGGTGTCAAGAAGGATTTTTACAACACTTAATGTCAATGTTTTGTTTTCTTATAATTAAAAAGTAATTTACATTTTTTGTAGCTTAAAATATTTTATTGTTGATTGTTAGTCTTGGTGTATGATTTCATGTGTAAGTTTTTTAATTAGATGCACTTCTGTGAAATATCAAAAGAAATGATTTTTTTGATTTACACTGGAGGCATGCCCATTTGGCAGCAGATGCATCAAATTTGCTTTTGAAAGGTGCTTTTCATTGGACAGAACCATAAGACACTATTTTGATAACATTTTGAGTATGGAGAGAGAATACAGAGCATTTTTATTATAGTGCTAGAGGGTTTGGAAGGTCATCTATTTTTCTCTGAGGAAAAAATGAGCTGTACATTTATCAGTTCAGAGTAAATGACAGAATTGCAAGAGATTATGCTAATATGTACATAATTTGTGTACATAATTATTAAACCATGTTAACAATGCAAGCTTCCGTTAAACATTGAATTTTAACTATTATTTGCATACCAATTCCTCTGTTTAAAGACTACTGATTCTGTATTTGGGACCACTGCACAGATGCATTCTGCTGTTAAGTGGGGGCTGTTATAGTTAGATACTGAAGCAGAAAAAAAAGACTTGACTTTTTTTTTTTAAGTGTACATGCTACTTATGCTGAGCTGGACATACAGGAAACCATTCCATTTGGATGACTTTCTTTTATTCCAGGTCTTTTTCCTAATAGTAGTTCAATATGCTGCTATTATAAACGAGAATTTATAGAATGCAAGGAATGTAGCAACCTACATAACGTTATTTCCTTCAAAACTATTTCCTGGTTTCTAAAGTATGTGGATTTAAATTGTAAACAGAACCTGAAGGCAGTGTAACTGGCACACCTCACTGTTACTTATCCCCAATTCTGTAGGATTTGGATAGGTGGCTGGATGGACCATTGCCATTGAAGAATGTACATCAGGGATCATCGTACCTCGGCTATTACATGGTGCCTTAAAACAGAACTGAAGCTAAGGTTTAGTAAGGTTTATTTTGTTCATGTGACTAACTCTTCAATCCATTTGACAAAGTGTGCCTGTCATTTTCAGATTCCTGAAGTAAGGACAGGTGACATGTTCTTCAAAGGAAATTTAGGGAAAACAAAGGAAAACAAAAAGACAAAAATCAGTTTCCCTCTTTGAGTGACCGTGGATCTATTTTTTATTCTTAGAGCTGAATATTACTTGATTACAAATCAGATTGCTTAAGGGTGTGGAATAGCAGGCTAGTTTTAATACCAACTTGTTAACATAAAATCATATATGTTTTAGACCATTCTTATTTAGTTACAATTTTAGAAAGTTAACAAAGTAAGCAGGTACTTATCGAAGTGCATCTTTTCAGTCTAAATGTTTGTCTGTGTGTCTAGGTGCTGGTGAGTCCACATGGACACATGAGTGCCCATGGGGCAGGAGTCTGCTATAAAGTCAGAAGGTGAGATCCTAGAGAGTTACACCCAGCCCCATTTTAATTTGCATGAAAAGCCAAGGTTCTTTTAAGCACTCAAATTATTTAATGATTAAAACACAAGAAAGGCACATCTGTTCATTTAAATAGTTGTAAAAAACTAATCAGCAAAAATAAATAGATAATAAAGCCAAAAAAAAGGAAAGCACAAAATGATTGACAGATTATCAAATGAGGCCTATATTAAACCCAAGATGTTTATCTTTCCAGTGGTATTGGGGTAAGGGGGGTGGGGGGTTGGAAAGACGAGGTGAGCCAGTCTGTAAAGTTAGAAATACCAAATGGCTTATCGGGTAATACACAGTGTATTTAAGCTGTTGTTGCTTAATTGCCTCAGACTACTCAAATAACATCAACAACATTTCTTAAGTAAAATTTAAATATTTTAGATGTAATTTTAAAAACTGATCCAAATTTTTTATTATACAACTCACTCATATATTTGAAAGTCTTCACTAGCATAGTAGCATCACCTTCATCTAAATGTCATTTAAATTACTGTCCCCCTTTTTCCTCCCAAAAAGACAATGGATTTGTACCAAAACACACACAAAAAAGGCAAACAAAACATGATAATCTGCAAAAGTTCATGTATCTACTTCATTGTGCATAGGAAGTGTTTACAGGTAAAATTAAAATCAAAAATTGAAAAAACACTCTTCATTTTGGCTCTCCTTTCTGAATTTTTTCAGTTTCCTGTCTCTACCCGCCATCCTTTGAGTGATACTATATCTGTATTGGACCAAATGTATTTACTGGTTTCATTTTGTTTATTGAATGACTTTAAATGTATTTATTATCATTGTTTAATTTAATGTTGGATATATTTGTATCATTACAGGAATCTGGTAATAATGGGCAAATTTAGATTGATGAGGCTTAGGGATCGGGGATGCTCCAGGATTCAACATTTCTTCCAATTGTTCATGGTTTGTTCTAAATTAGGACAGATTAAGAACTAATAAAACATTATTACATTTGAACTTGACTCAATAAAAATATTCTGATCTCCTTTATGAATATTAGGAATATTCTTTGTGATTAGTGTAAGTAGTTTGGATCAAAACATAAAAAGAAGACCTATGGTTTATGCTACTTCTAGTTATTTGTAGTTCACAGTAAAACATGCACAGACATACACACAAACATTTTCATCAATTTCGAATTTGAATTGTGAAAAATATATAAGAAAATAAAAACAATTTATACATTTGAGCAAATTGAGCAATCACATTTATTGCATTTATTTCCCTTTTTCCCTTTTTTCACTCATTGAAAGTGTGGGTTTTCTAAATAATATTAGACACTAACACTCAACAGATTTATTCACAAATGACACAAGTACACATTTTAAGACTTCTTTGTATTTCTTGCAATTATAACCAATCACTAGTCATGAAATATACCTACATAAACCAAGTCCTACACTTTCAGTGAGGAAGAATGTAAGGAAGGTATGTTGACTGTTTTCAAGTTTCAGAAAAGATATTTTCATATGATAGGATTGAGTATCATGGGTATAGTTTGATCTTGACATATAGTTTGAAAATCATACTCAAAAGATTTGCATTCATGAAACCAGTGAACAATAGGGTGGAATGGATGAACCATCTCCTTGGAAGACAGGGCCCAATTTTCAATTTTTTCTTTGGCTATCAAGTTGCTAGTCACTTATTCAGGATTTTCATCCAAACTGTGTTTGGACTGACTGTATAAGTCTTACTGCCTTTTCAGAAATCTGCTTTCCTTTGTGTGATTTTTCTTGTACTGTATAGCACGGTTTATGCACCTCTCTTTAGATGGTGTACTTTAAAAACAAAAGTAAAATTTAGAAAATGGTTTTAACACTGCATACCTAAAATTAGTAGTGTGCAGCATTGACTGCCTTTGATTTGTAGTAGACAAGTAAAAATGAATACGTTCTTGTAGAATGCTGTAAAAGTTATTCAGGAATGAATACGGTTTTAGTGCCGTAATCATGAATCTTTTTATATGAATGCACTGTCTAAAAGTGCTAAATGCATTTTCAAATTTTTAAAAATTCCTCAGATGATATATTTGAAATGTCTAAAATAATGCTGTGCTTGAAACATTAGTGTAAAAGGAAAAAAAAAATAGTGTCACTGTGATGTTGGTCCTCCCTGTGTGGACACAAGTAGAAAGAAAAAACTTGGCAAGTCACCTTTGTGTACAATTTGAGGCAGTGGTTATATACAATAAATTGACCTTTATTATATCCCCCAGACACACACATTCTTGGTGAGAAAAGAACAACCATCCAGAAATTGAGATGAGAACTTTTGTGATCTGTATGAATCACAGCAGATCATGGGGGAGGAGGATTGGCATGCAGTGCTGTTGAAAATTGGGCTTGTTGTTAGATCAGAACAACCTCCATGTATATGGTTAGAACGAATCAATTAATGGAATCCTAGTATTTCTGCAAGTTTGGTGATTTTTAAAAACTGGAATAGAAGCATTAATTCAGTGCTTAGTTCTAGTATTAGAAAACCCCTTTGATGTAATGCCTTGTATTAACCCTTTGAGCATTGTAAGATATACAATGGGGGACAAAAGCCTTTCAGATCATTTATTTAGACTTAGACCGGTAAAGTATACTCTATATCCAAATGTCTAATTATGCTGTTTTTTTAAAGGGGGGGGTAGGAAGAGAAAGTGTTTCCACGCCGAACACTTGCATTTTATATACAACTCTTAATTTTTCTTCAAGAGGGCTTGATATATTTATTCCCAAATATTCACTGCCATCTAAGTAAGTGTACTGTTTACAGAAAAAAAAAATCAACTTTTCTAGTATCACACCATAGTCTCTAGAAAAGGAGGACAAATACATGGGCCTGGATAGACCTATGTCATAACTGATTTCTGCACATTGAAGGTACCTAGATTGCCTTTAAAAGGTATAAAGAAAGGGTTAAGTTTCTTTTTTTTTTGTCTTTTTTTTCCCAAAATGAATCAAAAGATCTCATTTATTTAGCTTTAGAAAGTACAAGTGTAAGTAAAGCCTTAGGAAGAAAGGAGTTCGAGTGGATTAAGAGAATCTGAACTCTTTGGGGGCAGTTAGGCTATTTGGAGTTAGATCGCTCATAAAATATTGTTTGCGAATTTCACACAGGGCATAATTTTATCTATGCTCCAAAACTTTAATACGTTGTCAAAAAATTATATATAGATAGAATGGAGAGCAAAGCACTTGATTTTAAGCTCATCTGTCAGGAGATGCTATGACTACTGCTTCTGATATCTCTAAATGTCAGTCTGCTTACACCATTGCTGATTTTGTTCAAGGGAATCTCTTCGTGCACTTGATTCCCTCTGTTCCCTGCGTGATCGAACATGAAAGCAGTGTTGTCTGCAGATGTGCTTGCGCTGCCCTAGCTGGGTGCAAATAAGAGTGTAACCTATTCTGATGTCTGGTGAAAGGACATCCATAGCATAGTGCAAGTATGCCGTAAACGTTGCTTTTTAGGCAGTTTAGGAAGTCAGACCATGCAAATTACTCATGTGTTAACATGCAATACTCAAAGGGTTTTAATTTAACTCTCTTCTTTTGAATTCTTCATGATGATTTACTGTAAATGCTTCTCAGTTTGCATGCCTTGATCATTGCTGCTAGTGATTTTATGTGCCAGTAGACCTGAGTTTAGTTTACCAATTTTACTTAAATAGTAAAAGCCACTTACAAAGTGACTGCCTAGGATTTTTTTTTCCTTTCATTTGAAATAATTGATAATATGTTTTTTTAAAAAGAAAAATGTGTTTTGTCTCTTCTTTTATTTGGTTCTGGTTTGATTCTTTTTCTCCCCTCTTTCCTTTGTTTTTTTTTTTTAAATAAATTATGATGTTGGGATTGGAAGCCCTGAGTAATGAAAATCTTTGGTAAGAATTGTTTATGTAGCTCAATAACGAGGACAACAAATATTCTTTAGAAGAATTTTGATTCTGGGGAGGAAAGAAAATATAAAAACTCCCATTGACTGTTGATAACCAAGTAAATTTTTCCTTCAGTAAATTAGTATTTTTGAAGAAACGATCGCCTTGTTTTAACTTGCTAAACAACAATTTTAAATGACCCAATAAAGAATCTATTGAACTTTATTCGTTTAAAAAGCATCTTTTGTACCAAAGCAAATTTTTTTCTCTACTCATTTCCATCATCAATTTGGACCTATGGTGGTGACCAATGCATTGGTTACAGAAACTTTAAGTGAGTGCCTTGAGAAAACTTGGAAATTTGTGCCTGAGGTGGTAAACTTTTAATTAGGTTAATTGTAGTGCTTACCAATCAGTAACTTCACTATCACTCAGGGCTTTCGTACCTTCTAGGTAAAACTTCTTTCATTGTGTTTTTTTAAGATACTGTATTTTTTTTTAAGTGCCATCATTTAAATTTCACTTAGTAAGTGGCAGATTACATTATTCAGTCCCACAAGCACAGAAACATAGTAACACTAGGAGATATTTGAACATTTATTTTACAATCGACTGAATATATTATGTAAATGAGGTAAGCAACTTTTGTAGAGATTGTATGTGTGAGATAATGTAATGTTCTTTTCCAGTTTTTGGACTACAGTTGAATAAACTTTTTAATTATTTAAAAACATCTTTACCGAATAACATGTGATGGTTTTTTGTATAATGTATTTGATTTTGTAAATACGTATTTCCTGATGTGATTTTTGTGAGAAATGCTAAATCTTTTAGTATATCATGTCCTCTCAAAATTGGCAGGAGCTAAATAATAGTTTGTGGGCGATTTGTATTGTGTACTGTACAATAACTGGGGAACTTTTATAATTATAAAAATATATATTAACTTTTAGTGTGTTGTTTAAACAAATGACTGGAACATACTAAAGATATTAGTAGGATTTTTCTGAATATTTCAGACTTGAACTCAGGCTAGCTTTCTTGTGTTTTTCAAAACAAAATGGTGTCTTGTCTTTTAAAATCAATAAATTTGTTTCCTTGTTACAAATACATTGGAAATGGCTTGGGTTTTTTCCCCCTCA